GAGGGGGTGGGCCACCAGGGCTCCTCATCCATGTTATCTCCTCACAGAACTCAGGGCGGGAGGGTGCTGCTCATCCGCCTGCAGTTGAATCCTCTCCAGGAAGCTTTGATGGATCTAATCAGAGCTCCCCTGCCAGGGAGAAGGAAGCCCTGTAGGTGCAGCTGCCCCAGACATGCTCAAAACAGATCCTGGCACCTCAGCAAAGAGGCAGACGGCGCCTGGGAGGGGCCCCAGAAAGCAGCTGATAAGTCTTTAGATTTGGACAGATTCTGACCGTGAAACTGCACAGGAGACTCCCATGAGTACATTTCGCATTTGCGGACTTAGCGTGCTAAGTCTTCAGAGAGTGCCGGTGAATTTTAGTTCTGCCAATCTGCTAGAACATAGGAGGTTGGTATTTATCACTCCCATTTTACAGATGAAGAAAATGAGACTTAGCAAGCCTGACAAGACGTAGAGCTAGGCCATCTGATCCCAACTCTAGTGTCTGCATCTGGAGACAGTGGTTCTCCACCCCGGCTGCACACTCGGATCATCGGGGGAGCTGAACACTGCTGTCTAAGTCCCATCTCTCGACCAATTGAATCAGAATCCAGTTCCTCAGGGGGATTCTCGCTTGCTCCAAGCAGAGCTGGAGGTGACAGCGGGTTTCTCTGCTTACCAGTTGGGGTGGACTATTCCTTCTCATTCTCCATGGATGCCCCTTGCTAGGGCAGGCTCGTAGCCTAGGGCGGCAGAGGTCGGGCAGCAGGACGTCCTCCATTCACATCCCCACCACAGGCTGGGGCTGAGGAAAACGTCTGGACTGGAAAGTTCTGCTCTCCTTTCTTAAGCGTCTGCGTGCCATGTCGGAGAGGAATCCCAGGACACCGCGAGGTGGTCCTGCTGCCTGTTCAGCTTTTGCCACCCTCATCTTAATTCTTTTCCCTCCTATCCTCACCTCCCTTCTGCCCAGTTCCCCTCACTCCAAACAAGTAATCATGACTATGGCTATTCCCTTCCTTTTTTTTTTTTTTTTTTTTTGGCCGGGATGTTTTTAGGCATTTACAAGTCAGTAACAATCCCTCTTTCTTTCTCCTTTTTCACCCCAAGGGTGGCCTACTCTCCAGGCTGCTGAGAATCTTGCTTTTCTTCATTTAAGCTTTATCTCAAACATCATTCCATATCAATTCATTCTTTTTTATAGCTGCATGTCCCCCAGCACAGATTTTTTTTTTTAAAACACACCCTTAAAATCCAGGGCTTACCACCTGGGTCCAAATCAGATGTCTCCTACTCTGATTCACCCATGTCCACTGCCCACCCCATGGACCTCGGACCACAGAGTCTGGAGGCTGCGGTCTCTTCTTACTGGGAGTTAGATTTCTACCCTGTGTCTGATGTTATGGGGTAGGAGCTGGGGCTTATGCCTCCTCTCTGGAGATGGGGAGGCCACATCAGATCCCATAGCTGAAGTCTTTACCAAACAGGTGCTGCCATGCGGGCACTTAGGTGAACACGAGAAGCCTCGTTCTAGAACAATGAGTCACAGCCTGCTTGTTTAGCCATCCAGCCCAGGTGCCACCGCCTTCTTCCCTCCACAGCTGCAGGTTTATTTGCTTCTGTCTCTGAAGAGGTGAGGTAAGGTGTTGTTCTTGGAGGAAGAAGCTAGGAGCGTAGAGTAAGACCTGGATGTAGAAACGGCTGCTGGAGGACAGGACCTGTGGTGGGTGGAGGTGGTGAGGGGGCAGTGGCACCTGGACGGAGCAGACCCACCTTAGCCTGTGTGGGGTGCGGTTTCCCTGCTGGCTGGCTCTGGGGACCCCCCGGCTGTTGCCACAGAGAGGAAAGACCTGTGGCCTCAGATTCAGACAGCCTGAGCTTGTCCCCACAACTTATTGCTGGGAGATCTCGGTGAGTCATTTAACTTCTAGGATATGTGGGTTCGGGACTGATGCGGTTCTCATCCCTCCCACAGGGTCTCCAGCCACCTGCCCTTCCCGAGAAGAGAGAGCTCTGGGCCTTCTTCCTGCCAGTCTGGTCTTCGAGTGCGTTCAGGACAGATAGACCTTGGCACAGGCTGCCCCGAGATTCCTGCGACGCTGTCTGTTCCTGCCTTCTGTGGAGCATGGCACCCACAGGCTTCCAGGACGGATCATAGACCCGAGCCTCCAGGAGGGCGCCCTGTGCGGCTCACTGCGCGGTCCCTCTCAGCTCCCCTGCCACCCAGCCTCTGAGGCCGGCTCCTGTCCCGGAAATGCCCTCGGGCACCTGGATGAGGCCATCCCAGAGCGGGACCCAACTGTGCCACCCACCAAGCCTCCCCCTGCGCCCCCCGTGCCCTCGCATGTCCGGCTGCCAGGGCAGACTGTAGAATGTCTGTGCCCCAGATCCACGTGGAAGAAGTGGGTGCAGAAGAGGGGGCGGGAGCAGCCGCACCACCCGATGACCACCTCCGGAGCCTGAAGGCCCTCACCGAGAAACTGAGGCTGGAGACCCGCAGGCCCTCCTACCTGGAATGGCAGGCCAGGCTGGAGGAGCATACCTGGCCCTTCCCGAGGCCGGCTGCGGAGCCACAGGCGAGCTTGGAGGAGGGGGAGCGTGGGGGGCAGGAGCCCTTGCTCCCCCTGAGAGAGGCTGGGCAGCACCCCCCTTCTGCCAGGAGTGCCAGCCAAGGTGCCAGACCCCTGTCCACTGGCAAGCTGGAAGGCTTTCAGAGCATCGATGAAGCTATAGCCTGGCTCAGGAAGGAACTGGTGAGTGGCTGCCCCCAAGAATCCCCAGAAAATGCTGACCCTGCCTGCTCCCCCTCCCTTCCAGACGGAGATGCGGCTGCAGGACCAGCAACTGGCCAGACAGCTCATGCGCCTGCGTGGCGACATCAACAAGCTGAAAATCGAACACACCTGCCGCCTCCACAGGAGGATGCTCAACGATGCCACCTACGAGCTGGAGGAGCGGGATGAGCTGGCCGACCTCTTCTGTGACTCCCCTCTTGCCTCCTCCTTCAGCCTCTCCACACCACTCAAGCTTATTGGCGTGACCAAGATGAACATCAACTCTCGGAGGTTCTCTCTCTGCTGAGGAGCCCTCAGACTGGGCGGAGGGGCTGGAGCGGAGGGCTTGGGCTGGAGGGGTGTCAGAGGAAGCTGAGGCCAAGTTACTCCAGTGGGTCTCCCGGAGGCAGGGGTCCCTGGGACTGGCGACTCAAGGGCCCCAGGACCTATTCAGTGGTGCTCTCCCACCCAGGGGCCCTGGGTGTGGATGCCAGTGTCTCTGTGACTGGCTCTTGCTTACTACCCAAAGAGCTCTGCAGAAGGGCCGCTCCAACCAAGATGTTAAAGGAGACCTGGGTTCCCACCATAATCCATCCCTCCACGGTCACGTTCCTGTTTCCTGGAATCACTGGTGCTATGAACTGGGATTCCCAAAGGGAGGCCCCCCAACAAAGCTGTCATTTTTGCAGAAGGCTGTCCCGCAAGGGCCTTGGGGGAAATTAGGCATGTCAGATGTGCCTGTCTCACGTGCTGTTGCTGTCCTCTAAGTATTGTCTCAAATTCACCCTAAGTACATGACTCAGCAACATTGACAGGGAGCTACTAGGAAGGGAAAATCGAAAGGCATGACAAATGGGCACTTGGGGACGCAGCCCCAGTGGCTGGCAGCCAGTGTCTCTGGTGAGCCTGACACTATAAGGCTGTGTAAATTGTAAATTCTGGCGTGTGCTGGGACATGTGATGGGGGCACTAGCGTAGCTTGGGTGCAACAAGCACAGATGTCCCCATTGTCTCCCCTGGCCACATGCATCTCCAAAGAGCCTCTTCACTGCCACCCACACCCCAGGGTGACAGCCTGGGAGACCACTGGTGACTGAACCAGGCAGGTCCTGAAAGCATTTTCCATAACTGAATTCTCCTGCAGGGGCGTGACCGGGGCCTCCTGGTGGATTCTGGTGGTGTCACCTTACTGCCCTCTCTGGAAAGACAATCTAGGGAGCCCAGAGGCCCATCCTGAGCCTCCTCTGAGATTTTGTGCCTGACCTAAACAACTAGTTTTAATAAGACTGTTACTGATGTGTTGTTCACTTGTTAGTAACTGATTTTTGTCCAAATGCGGAAGCCACTTGTGTAGGTCAACTACAGTGCGTAGGATTTGATTTTAAGAGTTTCTCCCTCCCAACAGGCTTGAGGATCAGCAAGTTAAGACCCCAGCAGGTTAGGGAGGTCAGTCTGGGGTCATACGGCATGGCAGGGGTCCCTCGGCCAGACCCGTAGAATCCTGAGATAAGGAGTGTTTCTGACCTTTGGTGTCATCTAGTCGAGTCCTCTCATTAGTAAAGGAGCAAAGTGAAACCTGGGGGAGGAGAAGGACTTCCCTCAGGTTGCACAGCTGTTTAGGCTATAGAATATTGATGTGTGAAACCATTATTGATAATGCCTAGTAGATCACATGTCAATGAACTTGAACCCCAAAGATGGTCGTGATGCTTTGCCAAACCCGCACACTGCCAACCCCTCTACTCTCCACCTCAGCCCCCACCCACATCTCCCAGAGTATTGCAATTCAGAACATTTGGGTCAAGGTGGAGCAAGGCACTGACAGTGGCCCCACAGGGCATGTGTCACTAATCACTGTCCCATGGTCTACGCACGGCATCTGGCTGCTCTGTCTACTGTGACTTCTTCCTGTGTAATCTCAGTGGGGCCCGTGTCCACCCACACATCGTGACCCACATAGGGGAGAGGTTGCTTTTCTTTTGTGGGCTGAGAGTAGGACAATGCAAATGAATGATCTCTAGTAGACAGAAAAGAACTTGGTCTCTTTTTTAAAATTTCAAAGAGCCAGAAGTTCTATGCCTCCTTCAAAGTAGGCAGAACAACGCAGCCAAGATCTACTGTCTGCCATGCTCTGTGCAATGAAGTCTGCAGGCCTGAGGACCATGTACTGCTGTCCTTCCTCAGAGCTCTGCACAAACACTGCCAAGTCCTGAAGACGCATTCCTTTCCTGCCAACCTCTTTCCAGATAAGCCCTTGAGGTCTCGGGCTGACCTACACACACACACACACACACACACACACACACCCCCACACACACACACACGACAGAGAACATGCCATAAACATCCTTGAACCCATGCAGGAAAGCCCATCCCATATTCTGAAAAAATGCCAAATTAGGTTTTTCTTTCTTTTTGGAAATCAGTCATTACAGTAACCGAAACCATTGGGTTCAGCGAAAATGGAAAGATTTAGCTGAATGTAGTCAGTCCAATTAAGTTGGATGCAACTGAGTGATTTAGTTGCTTGGGTAACCCAGTGCTTGCTTGCTTTCTTCATTCTCTGGGTGGAAACTAAGATCAAGACACATGTTTGGGGATAAGTTAAATGTCTGAGCTATTTTGCTCGGTTTATCCTAAGAGAACTTTATTATGGGATGAGGAGGTGACCCAAGATGAGAAGTGGAGGGGGACAGCGATGTTTTCTAAACATCGTCCAGTGTTGACTGGCTTCCTTACTTTGCACAGTGAACACAACTAACCACATTAATTCAGCTTTGTGAAGTCCCTGCTCTCTGTGGGTCTATGAGTCAGCAGCAACATTGGCCTAACCTCCGTCCCAGCCTCCTGGCTCACCACATGTGTACAGTGCTGTTTGCAGTTGTACTCATTATCCATCCATCTCTCTGCCATCCCCAAGCATCGCTGGGTGTAAAACGCAAACTCTCCACCGACACTGCCATGCGTGGTCATGTCTTGATGCCTTCAGGGGCTCAGTAGCTATCAAAGAGGCCTGGAGGGCCTGGGCAGGCTTGACGATGCCTGACCGAGTTCAAGACCCACACCCTGTAGCAATACCAAGTGCTATTACATAATCAATGGACGATTTATACTTTTATTTTTTATGATTATTTGTTTCTATATTGCTGTTAGAAAAAGTGAAATAAAAATACTTCAAAAGAAGATATCCATATAAAAATAAAAGGAGAGAAAAATGCTTGTCCTTTTAGCTTGTC